GGTGACAGAGTGAGACCTTGTCACGGGAAGGGAAGGGAAAGGAAGGGAAGGGGAGGGGAGGGGAGGGGAGGAGAGAAAAAGTAGATTCACCATTCGGTCCAGCAATCCCACCACTGGGTATCTACCCAAAGGAAAAGAGTCATTATATGAAAAAGACACTTGCACACGAATGTTTGTTTTTTGCAGCCCAATTCACAATCGAAAAGATATGGAACCAACTTAAATAACCATCAACCAATGAGTGGATAAAGAAAATGTAGTTGATATACACGATAGAATACTACTCAGCCATAAAAAGGAACGAAATGAAGTCTTTTGCAGCAACTTGCATGGAGCTGGAGGCCATTATTCTAAGTGAAAGTGATTCAGGAATGGAAAACCAAACACTGTATGTTCTCACTCATAAGTAGGAACTAAGCTATGAGGACGCAAAGGCATACAGAGTGATATAATGGACAATAGGGAGAATGGGAGGGGGTGTAACACACACACACACACAAAACCCTACACATTGGGTATAATGTACACTACTCGGGGGACAGGTGGACTAAAATCTCAGGACTTACCACTATACAATTCCTCCATGTAACCAAAAACCACTGGTACCCCAAAAGCTACTGAAATTTTAAAAACAAACAAATATTTGCACCCGAGGCGAGCACCTCATTCGCCTCTCGCTCTCTCGGGCACCTCCTGGAGCCAGAGGGTCCCATGCGGCCAGCTCCTCCGTGGAAGCAGTTGAAGTTATTCCAGCAGCGATCAGGCCACCGAGGATGTCCGCCCAGACAACCACCCGCGACGGGGAGACTCGCTCCGCCTGTGTCCGCCCACCCTCCTCCCGCGCGGGACACACCTGGCGGGCGCGGCACTCCCTGTCCGCGGCCACCTGGCGCGCAGCTCCCGGCGCCGGGCCCGCCCCTCGCGGCTCTGCCGGGGCTCCCGGCCGGCCAATGGGAGCGCGGTATGCAAATGAGCAGGTGCGGTGGCGGCCCGCCCGGAACGGCCGCGGGGCTCCCGGGATGTTAGAGGCGCTCAGGGTGGCAGCAGAGCAGACGCCGGGCTGCGCGCTGGGAGCTGCGGTCTCCGGCCATGGCCCCCGCTCCGCCCCCCGCCGCCTCCTTCTCGCCCTCCGAGGTCCAGCGGCGCCTGGCGGCCGGCGCGTGCTGGGTCCGCCGCGGGGCCCGCCTCTACGACCTCTCCAGCTTCGTGCGGCACCACCCGGGGGGCGAGCAGCTGCTGCGGGCCAGGGCGGGCCAGGACATCAGCGCCGACCTGGACGGGCCGCCGCACAGGCACTCGGCCAACGCGCGCCGCTGGCTGGAGCAGTACTACGTGGGAGAGCTCCGCGGGGAGCAGCAGGTACAGCCGGGCCGGGGCCCCCCACCCCAACCGTGTATAATCCTCTTGTATCTTCTCCTTCCAGGGCTCCATGGAGAACGAGCCTGTAGCCCTTGAGGAAACTCAGAAGACAGATCCTGCTATGGAACCACGGTTCAAAGTGGTGGATTGGGACAAGGTACCTGGCATAGGATGGAGTGGGGTGATGACATCAAACGTCCACTTGGCTTCATCTCTTGCAGGACCTGGTGGACTGGCGAAAGCCTCTCCTGTGGCAGGTGGGCCACTTGGGAGAGAAGTACGATGAGTGGGTTCACCAGCCGGTGACCAGGCCCATCCGCCTCTTCCACTCAGACCTCATTGAGGGCCTCTCTAAGACTGTCTGGTGAGCTCTTCCCTGAGCCTGTGGCAGGCTGTGTATCTCTCTCACCCTGATGGCCTTCCTGCAGGTACAGTGTCCCCATCATCTGGGTGCCCCTGGTGCTGTATCTCAGCTGGTCCTACTACCGAACCTTTGCCCAGGGCAACGTCCGACTCTTCACGTCATTTACAACAGGTAATGCCAGTTTCTTTCCTGACTTGCCCTGAGTCCTCACCTCGCTCTCCCTGCCACCCTGCAGAGTACACGGTGGCAGTGCCCAAGTCCATGTTCCCCGGGCTCTTCATGCTGGGGACATTCCTCTGGAGCCTCATCGAGTACCTCATCCACCGCTTCCTGTTCCACATGAAGCCCCCCAGCGACAGCTATTACCTCATCATGCTGCACTTCGTCATGCACGGCCAGCACCACAAGGTGAGCGGGGCGGGGTCCCAGCCCGGACCTAGAAAACAGCCCCATGGTTCTCCCCGTTCCACAGAGCAGGAGACTGAGGCCTAGGAGGACTAAGGAACTTGCCCCAGGTCACACTTGGCACAGCCAGGATGTCGTACCCCATTCTGGGGATTCCAGAGTCTGCGCTCTCAATCACCCTTCCCCTGAGGCCCTTCAAGGACTCCACGACAGTCCCAGAAGCTGGCCCGAGAAGATAGGTCTGCCCAAAGGAAGCTACCTCCCCTGTACCCCCCGCTGCTTCTCTGTCCCTGCATTGTGCTGTCCTTGGCCCATCCCAGGCTGTTCCCCAGCCCGTCTCCACACTCTGTTCTCTGCTGGGCATAAATCAGAGAAAATATGGCAGATATGATACTTTCGGGACACCAGTTTAGACCCTGATGTCGCTGATACTGAACGTGGGTTTCACCTTGGTTTCCCAGCAGCAACTTAATCCGGTTCATCTCGATGAGCCGATTCGGGGTTTGATCGGCCGCCTGGGACAGTTCTCAGGTTGGTTGGCTGTGGTCCTCCCGGCTCTCCCCAGAGTTGATCTGCATCCTAGGGGGCTTTCCTAGGGGCCAGTATCAGGGTGGGTGCCCAGTCCTGGGCCAACCTGTCTCTCAGGTATGCTCTCAGAGGTAGCGCAGCCCAGGCCTGGCCTGTGTCCTCCAGCCTCACCTGGCCTCTGCTCTGCAGAGCTCACTGCATCTGCTTCTGTGTCCCTTGCCCTGTTTGTGAAGCCTTTTCAGATCCACTGCCCTGTCCGCTATCTTTCCCATCCACAGGGGACACCAGAACCTTCTGGGAACCTGCTCAGGCCATTCTGGGGCCCCAGGGGCTGTCTCAGGCTCCCTCTTTTGAGACACTTCCACCCCAGTCTGTCCAGTCCCCTGCTGCCACACCATGAGGACCCGAGGAGACTGTATGGCCTGTAGCCACGTGGGCTCCAATCAGGAACGTGTTCTCAGATCCCCAGACCTATCCATCTAAGGATCCTGATCCAGCTGTGACCCGGATCTGGCCCATACCAGCTCACAAGAGCACCCATGCACATCCTTTCCTGTTTCTGTTCCAGTGACGCCACCTCAGCGCTTGAAAGCGCCAGGGCAGTTTTCACACTGCAGGAATTGGCAAACACTACCAATCAGGGCTCTCCCTCCCTCCCTTTATTTCCCCCTCCCTCATTCCCCAGCTCTCTCCCTTCCTCCTTTTCCTGAGAGCTGGTTTTCCAGCACATCACTGGTCCTGTTGTTCCTGGTCTGAAGGGAGGGAGGCCCACGCCAGCATCTCATTGTGTCACTGTCACCTGCTTTCTCTCTCTCTCCTCCAGCCCAGAGAGGCTGCAGGATTCTCTTCTCAGACTCCTCACCAAGCCATAGCTAAGATCTCACCTCTATGCCAGGCCCTTGGCTTCTGAAGCTCGAGGGCCACGGTGAAGCGGTGTTCTCTGGTTCACTGTGGCGACACCCCCTTGGAACAAAAAAGGCCTCCTGTTTGGACATGGGGGTGGGGAGGACACCTCTAGTGACACTTCCGGGTCATCCCGCCACAGAGGCTGCATTAACCTCAGTTGCCCTCAGTGCCTTGCTCTCCCAGACAACATCAGGCCTCAGTCTAGGTGCCCTGTCTCCAGAATGCCCCTCTAGCCAGGGGCACGGCATTTAGGGATGGGATACCTGTCTAGCACCTGACAAATTCCAGAGTCACAGTGGCCTCTATAAGATGGGCTCTGAGCCGCCAGCACACCCCACCCATCCTGCCCATCCTGCCCATCCCGCCCATCCCATGTTCCTTTGCAATCTGCCAGGTCCCTTCCTGGCTCACAAATGGGAAGTAAGACAGTCTCTCCAGATCTTCCAGACGTGGTGGCCCGCCCTCCCCAAAGCCACCAAAGGTGCCAAGCCTACGCAGTGGAATGTCTGGGCCGCTGTGCCCCTGTCCTCTGCAGGGAGTGGCCAGGGTTTGGCCAGCTGCCGGGGCCCCTGGCTGCCTCCTGATGCCCAAGCCTCTCCATCTGCAGGCACCCTTCGACGGCTCCCGCCTGGTCTTCCCCCCTGTGCCAGCCTCCCTGGTGATCGGCGTCTTCTACTTGTGCATGCAGCTCATCCTGCCCGAGGCAGTAGGGGGCACTGTGTTTGCGGGGGGCCTCCTGGGCTACGTCCTCTATGACATGACCCATTACTACCTGCACTTTGGCTCGCCGC